TTTTTTTGTATTTTTTTGGTAGAGACGGGGTTTCACCGTGTTAGCCAGGATGGTCTCGATCTCCTGACCTCGTGATCCGCCCGCCTCGGCCTCCCAAAGTGCTGGGATCACAGACGTGAGCCACTGCGCCTGGCCAAGTTAGTTCTGGTTTTAGTCGTACTTTTTATCTCTATTACTTTGGCTATGCTATAGGCCTCAGTTTCCTCATCTCTAACAAATGACGCTGAAATTGAATGATCTCAAAGCTTCCTTCCAACTCTAATGCTATATAGTTTGAACTCTGTCCTATATTGATCATCTATTGAGCTTATGACCAAGATGGTGACAACTCTCCACTTTGACCAAAACTTAGTTAGGCTCCTTTGAGTCCTCTGCTTGACTAGGCTTGATCTTGGGCTTTCTGTCCTTGTAGAATCCAATTTGAGCAAGAATCCTGCTGAATCAGTGTAGTGAAAATCCTCATTCTTGGTGTCTGACTACCATGGATATCAATCACCCTGGCCTGCCTTCAGCAACTATCCTGTCAAGTTGGTTTAGCCAGAATCCTCCTTAACACTGATGTTCCCTCTTTGTAATTTTCCATCCACTGACCTCCCACCAAGCTTCTTGGTTAGAAATTTGTCCTTATTAGAGTCAAAATTCAGTCCAATCTCTCTCTCCCACTGCAAGACCCCATTGCAGCTGTCCCTGGACCTATCTCCATGGCTCCCTTTGTCAAAGTCGGCCTTCCTGTACCATCTCTAACGAGTGTCATGAATAATTTTTTCTTTAACACTGGAAAGAATCCTTGGCCTTAGGGGTGGGGTAAAGCCAGCGTTGGGAAAGCCTGTGCATTAGGCAGCGCTGTTCTGCCTGCAGGGAACGATTGCACAACTGATAACTTGGGCCTAGGCTCAGCTGGATTTGAGGATTTGAGACTTAGACTGGGTCAGGGTCCCCCGCGTCGCCAGGGGGCGCTGCAGGCCGCTCCCCGGAAGGCCTCATCCTGCGCGGCTGGACAGCGCCTGGCGCCGGACTCCTCTTTCTCCCGGAAGCGGAGCACCGAGCCGGCAAAGGCTTGGGTGTGAGACAGCAGCGGTGGCAGACACCGCAGAAGCAAAGAGCAGTGAGGCTCCTGCATTCGGGTGGAGCACCATGGACGAAGCTGGCAGCTCTGCGAGCGGCGGGGGCTTCCGCCCGGGCGTGGACAGCCTGGACGAACCGCCCAACAGCCGCATCTTCCTTGTGATCAGCAAGTACACACCTGAGTCGGTGCTGAGGGAGCGCTTCTCGCCTTTTGGCGACATCCAGGACATCTGGGTGGTGCGGGACAAGCACACCAAGGAGTCCAAGGGCATTGCTTTCGTCAAGTTCGCCCGCAGCTCACAGGCCTGCAGGGCCATGGAGGAGATGCATGGCCAGTGCCTCGGCCCCAACGACACCAAGCCCATCAAGGTGCGGGTGCCCGGGTCGGGGTGCCCTCGGGGGAAGGAGTGGGCCTCTTGGACCTCCCTTCACCTGCTGCTCTGCCGGGGTGAGGGAGGAGTGGAACATCCGTTCCCGGCAGCTGACCAGACAGCACCTGGCTTGGGGACAGGGGCTGCTTTGAGGAGAGGCTCCCCTCCCACGAAGCTGCGCCGGGTTGCAGGGAAGGGGACGGGATGCGGAGTGTTTGCCCCACGAGAGCGGACCCGGCAGCCGCGGCCACCGGGTGACAGAACAGCAGTGGCTGGGCTTCCCCTCTCCCTCGCCCTCACTAATCCACCAGCTCTTGAGTTCACTGCCAAACTCGTCCTAGCCTACTTTGAGTACTTTTCTGACCTTCCTCTCTCAGATGCCCAGATTTCCATATATAAAAAACGGAAAAACTCTACTTTTCCTCAGGTACAGATGAGGCGTTAACAACTTGACAGAAGATTTTATTTTGGGAGTTTTGTTTGTTTCTTAGGTTTTCATTGCTCAGTCCCGATCATCTGGAAGTCACCGAGATGTTGAAGATGAAGAACTTACAAGAATCTTTGTTATGATACCAAAGTCCTACACAGAAGAAGATCTGCGGGAAAAATTTAAGGTATTTATTCTAATCAGCTAGCATATGTGATATCCCCTAAAATCATGTCTTTTAACTCTCTTAGGTGTATGGAGATATCGAGTATTGCAGCATTATTAAGAATAAAGTGACTGGAGAAAGTAAAGGTTTGGGCTACGTACGATACTTAAAACCATCACAAGCTGCCCAAGCAATAGAAAACTGTGATCGAAGTAAGGATGTGTTTAACATTGTTAAAAACTTTTGTGAAACTTGAAATTCATGGGGTTTTTTCAGGTTTTAGAGCAATCTTGGCTGAACCTAAAAATAAAGCATCTGAATCCTCTGAACAAGATTATTATAGTAATATGAGGCAAGAAGCTTTGGGACATGAACCTAGAGTAAATATGTTTCCATTTGGTAAGTAGGCAACCTTTACTTTTAATAGTATACTAAAGATTTACTTTTTTTTATATTGTCGGAGAACAACAATCTGAATTTTCAAGTTTTGACAAGAATGATAGCCGAGGCCAGGAAGCAATCTCCAAACGCTTGTCAGTTGTATCAAGAGTTCCTTTCACTGAAGAACAGCTTTTCAGCATTTTTGATATAGTACCAGGATTGGAATATTGTGAAGTTCAACGAGATCCTTATTCAAATTATGGTAAAATAATGTTCACATTAAAAAATATATATCCTTTTTCATTTCTGTATGTTCTCTATTTTAGGTCATGGAGTGGTTCAGTATTTTAATGTAGCATCAGCTATTTATGCAAAATACAAATTACATGGATTTCAGTACCCTCCTGGGAACCGAATAGGTGTTTCCTTCATTGATGATGGAAGTAATGCAACAGAGTAAGTACCATTCCAGGAGTGTCTAAAGCCGAGTTTTCTGTAAATTATCAGTTATTTTTTCCAGTCTCCTTAGAAAAATGGCAACACAGATGGTAGCTGCACAGCTTGCATCAATGGTGTGGAATAACCCAAGTCAGCAACAATTTATGGTAAGTAGGTAAGAATTTAACCTTTATAATATTTTTCTTTTTCTTGTTTTCTACCTGTTAACAGCAATTTGGAGGAAGCTCTGGATCACAGTTGCCTCAAATCCAGACAGATGTTGTACTTCCATCATGCAAAAAAAAAGCTCCTGCTGAAACTCCTGTGAAAGAAAGACTTTTTATTGTGTTTAATCCTCATCCTTTACCTTTAGACGTATTAGAAGATATATTCTGGTAAGAAAGTTACATTTTTTGTTATATTTTATTTTGGTTGATTATTTTTTTCACTTTGTTTCAGTCGTTTTGGTAACCTGATCGAAGTTTACCTTGTGTCAGGAAAAAATGTGGGGTATGCCAAGTATGCCGATAGAATAAGTGCTAATGATGCCATTGCCACTCTACATGGAAAGATTCTGAATGGGGTGAGACTTAAAGTTATGCTGGCAGATTCGCCAAGAGAAGAATCTAACAAACGGCAAAGAACTTACTGATTCTTGAGGTAAGCCCTTTTTAATCTGAATTTTAAAACATTAATAAATGGATTGCATTATTTCCTTTTCTAGAAACAGTAGCTCAAGAACACATGGATCCTGGGAACTGAAGGTATGGTATTGATAGGAGATCAGACAGAAATATTCAGTTAAAATATCAAGTTGTAGTTCATTCATTACAATGGCCATGCTTTGACTTTATTTAAGGTAGAAAAGTCTTGTCCTTAGTAGAAAATGCAGCTCCCACTATACTTTGAGAAAGTTACGAGGCCCTGTGAAAATTTATCTGAGTAATTATCAGAGAAAAAGGGAGTTCTGTGACTGTCATATATGAATTGAAGACAGTATCTGGATGTCAAGGTCCATGTGAGCTAGCTAACCTAGGCTATACCACCGTGGGACTCTTAGAAACTGCCTGTCTGACCAAAATGCTGCAGAAGTGGCAGAAGGAAGGCATCGGAAGACCATTTTTAAACAGTTGTTTGTATATGAGGTACAAAACTCAAGAACTGTGTGAAAAGGCAAGTACCAGTACTGTTTTCTACAGAAACTGGGGGAAATACTGAGCACAGAAGAATAACCAAAGTGCTTCCCACCAATAACTTCTGTGAAACTACGTTCTCTGAATTCTTCTCCAAATTCTTTTCTGATTTTGTAAGTAATGATGTTACAACTAATTTTTTTGCTCATATATTATTAATATTTTCTAGCATTAACAAGACATAGGTAACAGCATTCATTAGCTCAGAGTTTTTAAGGGTTTTGTTTGCTTGCTTGCTCTGTTTTTTTTTGTTGTTTTTTTATGCCAGAAAAAAAATTAAAGTCATCTACTTTAAAGTTATATACTAATTTACTAGAAGTTCTGATATATAAAAATATGTAATTTCATTTTTTTCTCTCTTTGTCAACAAAGCCTATCTGGGCCGGGCGCAGTGGCTGACGCCTGTAATCTCAGCACTGTGGGAGGCTGAGGTGGGCGGATCACTTGAGGTCAGGAGTTTGAGACCAGCCTGGCCAACCTGGTAAATCCCTGTCTCTACTACAAAAAAATTACCCAGGCATGGTGGCAGTCACCTGTAATCCCAGCTACTAAGGAGGCTGAGGCGAGATAATCTCTTGGAGTAATCCCAGCTATGAAGGAGGCTGACGCGGAGGTTGCAGTGAGCCAAGATTTCGCCACTGCACTCCAGCCTGGGCGACAGAGCAAGACTCCATCTCAAAAATAAATTTAAAATAAAACAAAGCCTATCCACTGTGTTGGGTTTTGGCCCTAGGAGATAATTTTTACATTCTTATATCATTGCCCCACTGGCACAAAACTCTTCCTCCCTCTTCTATATTAGTACATTCGTAACTTAATACAAGTGCCAGCGTGACCATTTTGAAGAGGATAGAGAAGAAGATTTTAATCTGTTACTTAAAGGACTGACTTTAGAAACAATCTACAATAGTTGCTGAGAGCACTGGACAGGGGAGCTGCTTTGGCAATATCAAGATTGAGCCAACAGTGGCAAAAAAAGAGTGTACTAGGAAAGATAGCACCTACCTTTGGTTTATCATCACCAACTCCTACCAGGATTCATCTACCATTAGGTACCATCTTGGCTTGTTTATTTCACCAGAAATTCCTAACAGGACTCATCTCCTACTACTTTTAGCCTAAATCTGGGAATCATAGGCAATAGGGAGTCTATACCAGGTACTGTAATGTTGTCCCTACAGTCTTATTTTACTATGATAACTCAAAGGAGGTATTTCACACACAAAAAGAAATCAGAAGTAAATCTCCCTTACATCATCCTTAAAGATTAGCAATGTGCCTGGAATATCCAGCTTCTACTTAATAGCTTTTAGCTATTTGTAGCAGGAATTTATCATGTCTTCTAGATCTTGTTGATATTATTAGCCTTTAGTTCCCCAAAAATGAGTTTCATATGTGGTACCCACATGGCCTTTTTGGGTCTGTTTTCTCATCTAGAAAATAAGAAAGATAATAATTATTAGTGTAAATACAAGCCTCTGCAAACCCTCGTCTCTCAGGATTCTACAGAAACATCCTGGAAAACATTAAGTAGGAAGAAAATTTATATCAATCATAGAAACTTAGGTTAAGGTTAGTGGAAACTAGAAAGAATTTCTACTAAATAGAAATTCAGTAGAATCCCAGTAAGGGGTAGGATTTTAAAAAATGGCTGACTCCAATTCTGCATTGGAACATGCTGTTAATAAAACAAGATGACAGCCCAGTGTGATGGCTCACGCCTGTAATCCCAGCACTTTGGGAGGCCGAGGTGGGCAGATCACGAGGTCAGGAGATCGAGACCATCCTGGTTAACATGGTGAAACCCCTTCTGTACTAAAAATACAAAAAATTAGGCAGGTGTGGTGGCGGGCGCCTGTAGTCCCAGCTACTTGGGAGGCTGAGGCAGGAGAAAGGTGTAAACCCGGGAGGCGGAACTTGCAGTGAGCCGAGATCACGCCACTGCACTCCAGCCTGAGCGACAGAGCGAGACTCCGTCTCAAACAAACAAAAACAAATAAAACAAGATGACACCTTAGCCTCCCATCTTCTGACACTCCTTATTAACTTATGTATGAGAAGGCTATACTGTTAATTTGAGACAGCTATTGAGAGTCTTGTCATAATAGGCTTCTTTCTGCATTCCTTCACTAGTGGCCCTGAAGCTGCACTATGTTGGAGGTTTCCTTGACTAAGAGAACCACATGCGGCATTCAGCTCAGTAGGGGAGTCATAAAAGATCTCGCCTCTGACCAGAAGAGTATGAATGACAAAGGTGACATAACCAGCACAGAAAGATGTCTTAGCCTCTGCACATCAGCTGATTTAGAATACTTATGTAGATAGCGGTTGGGGTCGGGGGGGTGCGGAATGTTCTTTTCAGCTTCTTTGCCCTGAGAACTTTGATCTTATTGCAAGGAAGTCCCTTACCCTCTTCTACCCTAGATCTGATGGACCTCCTGGGATTTCCTGGGGAAATGAAATGAGTCTAACACCTTTGACCACCTGCTGGATATTATATCAGCACTTACTTAAGTAAGCTGTGGAAGAGCTGAAAGCAGTATTCAGAGTCTGACAGTTCTCTGCAATTGGCCTAGATAAACTCATTGTGAAATAAGTAACTAAATGGGCAAAAGATTTGAACAAGCACTTCACAAAAGAAGACCAAGAAGAGGGCAGGGTTTTTTGTTTGGGGAGTTTTATTTAGTTTTGTTTTGGGGTTGTTTTGTTTTGGCAGGGGACAGGAGTAGTGGATAGATTCATTTTGTAAAGAAATATTAAAATATTCTTTTTAATTTGATAGTTAATATAAGCTTAAGAATCTTTTAAAACTCAGAATGTTCAGCCGTATTAGTCATCAATGAACTGCTCATTAAAACTACAATAAGCTACCCTAACAGTGGTATGAACAGCAAGAATTAAAATGTTGACAATACCAAGTACTGGTGACAGTGTGAAGCAACAAGAACTGCTGATGCAAATTGGCTCAACCGCTTGGGAAAATGTTTGACAGTATCTACTAAAGTTGAACATATGTATACCCTCGACTCAGCAATTCCACTTCTAAGCATATATCCAACAAAGATGTGTACATATATGTACCAAAAGACACATACAAAAACATTCTTGGTATTATTCATAGTAGCCCCAAAGTGGAAACAACCCCAATGTCCATGAACAGAATGCATATGACACTCTATAGCAAGGAAATGAGCTAACTTGCTACACTTATAATGATTTGAAGGAATCTCACAAACATAATGTTGAACAAAAGCAACCAGCCAACAAAAGATGTGCTGTAGGATTCCCAGTTACAGAGTTCAAAAACAAGCAAAACATATCTTTGAGCAGAATGGAATGGGGGAGTTCACAAAGGGAGTTATGGTGTGCTGGTGGTCTTGTTTTTCTTGACCAGGATGGGGATAACTGATCGTTTTTGAGCTGTACTCTATGGAGTATGCATTTTTTATTTATCTTATACTTCAATTAAAGTTTTTCTTTCTTAGTGAATAAAGCAAAAATCAGCATGAGGCTGGTGAAACAGACAGTTCTGCAGAATGAGAGAAGAACAATGTCCTGAAGCATTTAGAAAGAAGGACTTTGTTCTTCCAGTGCTTATAGAACAAAAAATATTAGAAAATATCTGCTTTTGCTCCCCCTATGGTGCAGCAGGGTATTATGATGGCAAGAGGGCAGGAAAATAAGAGTGAGAAAAGAAAGGGAGAAGCTAAATTAATATTTGAGTCAGAAATAGTAAATAGTCATAGCACTAAAGAAAATTGAATCCATGATGAACAGTGAATACTGAACTACTTTTCAGAATCCTGTGGGTTCTCATGAGTCCACAAAGCGAAGATGGAGGGAAGTTCCCCCACTTTTTGTTCATTATCCAGATCAGAACTGCTTTCATCAATGTTATATATTGTGCTTTAAAAGCTTTCTTTTAAAGGATTCTCTGCAGCTTAAATAAGTTAGGATGAACAAAAAGCACCAGAGCAAAAGATAAAAAGCACCCTCCGACAAATATAGTAAGAGAAAAGGTGCAGATCAAAAAGGCTGATTACAGAGATTTATCCTTTGACTAATAGATGTTCCCAATAAACAATAACTCGTTTTAATAGAAGAAACATGGTTGATCTAAAAAATTTTAAAAGTCACAAGACTGAAGATCCTCTTCTACACATTTTAAATGCCATCTGGAATGGAGCAATGTCTGTAGTTTTGTAGCCCAAGATTCCTCTACTCATCCAAATTGTAAAGGTAACAGGCATTCTGTGATATACAATGTACTGCTCATTTGCCCTTTCTGGAAAAAAATTAATCACCACACTCCCAAAATGAATCAAAATTAAGAATAAAAGAAGAAGGAAAGAAAGGCCAGTCGGTGAGTATTGAAATCATCACTGAAACTATTAGAATAATGAAGGTAATTGTAAATTTCATTTTTTAAAAAAAGTTTTATTATATGACTTATCTATTCCGAAATTTTTCAGTGGGATTTATAACCCTAGGTTAAGTTAATGAAGGCCAAGAAGGAATGGCAGTTTATTTTTTGGGGGGGATGGAGGTGGGTGAGGGGTAAAATCCTTCTCTTTTGTAAAGAAATATTAAAATTCATTCTTTTTTTACTTTGATAATTAAATGTAAGATTAAGAATCTTTTGAAGTCTGTTAAGGTGCTTAATAATAAAATTAATAACAGAATGTCTCCTCTTCAAATTATTGAACAATACAAA